ATAATTCCCAATATTGTGGCTAATGTTAGTCCTAAAAATGCAATCTAGTCCCCAGGCAAGGAGGTGGTCTGCTTTGGGAAAGGGCTGTTACTGTCTTTGTTTTAAACTATAAACTGGCTGGGCGCGGTGGCTCACGCCTGTAATCCCAGCACTTTGGGAGGCCAAGATGGGCGGATCACCTGAGGTCGGGAGTTCAAGACCAGCCTGGCCAACATCGAGAAACCTCGTCTCTATTAAAAATACAAAATTAGCTGGGCGTGGTGGCGCATGATTGTAATCCCATCTACTCGGGAGGCTGAGGCAGGAGAATTGCTTGAACCAGCGAGTTGGAGGTTGCAGTGAGCTGAGATCGCGCTACTGCACTCCAGCCTGGAAACAGAGTAAGACTCCGTCTCAAAAGAAAGAAAGAAAGAAAGAAAAAAACAAAAAACTATAAACTGAGTTTCTCCCAAAGTTATTTCAACCTACCAGCAGGGATGAATAAGGACAGCTTGGAGGTTAGAAGCAAGATAGAGTCGGCTGAGTTAGATCTCTTTCACTGTTTCAGTCATCATTTTGCAAAGGCGGTTTCACCTGGGCGCGGAAAGGCTGCATGACCTCCGGCAGCTCCGGGCTTAGTACCAGGGACTGGACTGGGGGGACACGACCCTACGGATTCGCGCCGTCGCCCACCTGGCCAGGCCCCATGTGCGCCCCTAGCCACCAGGGCGCGAGGGGCGGCAGGGGCGGGGCCTTGGGGAAGCGGCCTAGGGGTGGTCCCTGGGAGTTTCCATGGGCGGGGCCTGCTGGGGAGATGCGATTGGACTGGCACCGGGGGGCGGGGCCTTGGGGAAGTGGCCCAGGAGTGGTCCCAAGGAGTCAACGTGGGCGGGGCCAGCTGGGAAGATCGTATTGGACCAGCCCTGAGGAGGGGCGGGGCCTCCCGGAGGCGGAAGCCGGGATTCGCCCTCCGGGGAGCGATTGGTCCTCGGGAGGGGCGGGGAGGTGGACGCGGGTACCGGCGGTCGTCGGGTCGGCAGCCTTTGGTCAGTTGGCAGCGGCAAGCGCGCTGCGGTTCCGGTGGCGCCATGTCGTTCTGCAGCTTCTTCGGGGGCGAGGTTTTCCAGAATCACTTTGAACCTGGTTGGTCCTGCGGCCTCTCGCTGGGAGGGCAGTGACTCCACATTTGCCTCTCCTTCCACCACAGGCGTTTACGTGTGTGCCAAGTGTGGCTATGAGCTGTTCTCCAGCCGCTCGAAGTATGCACACTCGTCTCCATGGCCGGCGTTCACCGAGACCATTCACGCCGACAGCGTGGCCAAGCGTCCGGAGCACAATAGATCTGAAGCCTTGAAGGTGAGAGGCCACAGGGGTGGGGGAGGGACGGGAAGCTCACCCAGCTGCCTTGTGATCTTTCCAGGTGTCCTGTGGCAAGTGTGGCAATGGGTTGGGCCACGAGTTCCTGAACGACGGCCCCAAGCCGGGGCAGTCCCGATTCTGAATATTCAGCAGCTCGCTGAAGTTTGTCCCTAAAGGTGAGCTTGCTTTGCACAGCTGGGGCCAGGCCGCATACTTTCCGCCCCCTCTCCTCTCTTTCAGGCAAAGAAACTTCTGCCTCCCAGGGTCACTAGGCGGGCAGCCCACACCCACCCCAGACGGCCACCACACTGAGGCCACACGTTGGCCATTCCACCTTGGAGTTGGAACCCTGGGCGTCGAGACAGGAAGGCAGGGCGCAGTGGTTGAAACATCAGGACACTCCCAAGGCCCCGGCTCTGAACAAGACCTTTTCGTTTCTTGGAAAAGAGACTCATTTGCTGATGGTTCATGCCTTCTGCTGGGACAGGCCTGGGCTGTGCAGCCACACTGTCGGCTGACTTAGCCCCCTGCTCACTCTAGGTGCCTCCAGGAGGTGAGCCCTGGGTGCAGCTGGTCTCTGAATGACGTTACACCCTCACCTTCTTTTCCTGGCCCTGTCTCTGGACTCTCCCCTGTGAGGCCCAATTCCAAGACAGACTCTCGTCCTCACCGAAGCTTAGGCCCACATCTCCCAGGCTGCTTAGGAGACAGAATGGAAACGGAGGCCGCCCCTGCCAGCCGCCCTGGCCCTGGTCACTGCATGATCCGCTCTGGTCAAACCCTTCCAGGCCAGCCAGAGTGGGGATGGTCTGTGACCTGCTGGGAAGGCAGGCTGATGGGGCACACCCTTGGCCTCTCGTCCACGAGGGGAGAAACCTAAACCCTGTTTCACAATCTGTGCGGAAGTAGCTTGCCTCACTTCTGCTTAGGAAAGCGGCTGTTGCTCCATAACTCTAACCAGCACAGGGCTGAGGCCTGCAGTGCACACCTGCAGGGAGGCCCTTCCCAAGGTGTGGTGACTGTGCCTTACTGTACATGCTCGGAGGCCTGGCCATATAGGAGGGTGGGTGATGCTGAAATCACCCCCCATCTTAAGTAATTACTTTCTGGAGTAATCAGGTGGAAATCCATAGACAAATGAAACATTCAGATGTACTGTCTTTTTTTTTGTTTTGAGATGGGGTGGG